TCATTGGGAAAGTAAATGGAAAATAATGGTAATGGAGTAGTGGAGTGGAACAGCAGCAAAGAGGAACTGAAGATAAGCTATCCTGAGTAAAAGCAACCCAGGGTTCCTATGGGAAGGAGACTTTTGGCAGAGACATGCCACATTATCAAATAAAAAAGGGCAGAGCCAGGGCATAAAGCACGTCTGAAATAAGCTATCCACAATCAAAGACAGTCAAGCTAAAGAAAACAAATTCCAGCCAGGAAACAGAAGGCTGGTTCTGGAAAGATTTTTTGAGGCAATGCTACATAGAGCAGAGGTGTGGAGGAGAGGACAGGGAACATTTTTAGCAGCATCCTCTAAAACGAATTCTATTTCATATGTACTTTATGAAAGGGGGAAAGATTGCAGGAATTACAGGCCCAAAATCCCCCCAAATTCCCGAGGCTCTGTCTATTATAGTCCTTTTCTCCAGCACTCTCCTTTCCCTCCCACTCAGGCTCTTTCGATCTTGTCAACAGAGCAGGAACCACGAAGTTCACACTCTGAACTTCTGTCTTGGAATTATGCCAGTATCATAGTGTGGGGGCAATAAGTGGGGATTCATTGAGGGAGGCAAGACAAACATGTTAACAGCCTTGAAGAAATGCCTTTTTAGTACAGAAAAAGGGAGAAGGAATCAGGAAGGGATTTCTTACCAAACCTCAAAGAAGATCGTTCTTTAAAGAGTGCTAACTTCTCCAGCTTTTAGTGGGGAATTGCCCTCCATGGGGATTAAGAGACCAGCGCCTTTTAATCAAAGGAGGGCTGTACGTTCAAATAACTGGGAACAGCTGAGTGTCCCACCCAACTCTGAAGAACAAAACAGCTACACGAAGCCACTCCTGCCTGCAGTATACAATGCTATGTTTTTTGGCTAATTCTCCAAGGATATTACACTTACTTTCAATGGTTAATGAATAGCTTCTAAGTGCCTGTTTCATTTAGTTGTCCAAAGGCCAGTGGGTCCCAGAGCATATAAAGCTGCAAGCTGGCTAATGAGCTCATTCTCTTGGAGCAAGCAGGGAAGCAGAGGAGCAGCAGGGTCAGGGTGCTGGGTTCCTAAGGTGCAAGGATGCAGAACAGAACTGGCCTCATTCTCTGTGCTCTTGCCCTCCTGATGGGTTTCCTGATGGTCTGCCTGGGGGCCTTCTTCATTTCCTGGGGCTCCATATTCGACTGTCAGGGGAGCCTGATTGCGGCCTATTTGCTTCTGCCTCTGGGGTTTGTGATCCTTCTGAGTGGAATTTTCTGGAGCAACTATCGCCAGGTGACTGAAAGCAAAGGAGTGTTGAGGCACATGCTCCGACAACACCTTGCTCATGGGGCCCTGCCCGTGGCCACAGTAGACAGGTACGTGCTGACAGGCAGAGGGACCAAGAAGGCGCACGCATGTTTATGCTGTTTTGTCCCCTAGGCCAGACTTTTACCCTCCAGCTTATGAAGAGAGCCTTGAGGTGGAAAAGCAGAGCTGTCCTGCAGAGAGAGAGGCCTCTGGCATTCCTCCACCTCTATATACAGAGACGGGCCTGGAATTCCAGGATGGAAATGACTCCCACCCAGAGGCCCCACCATCTTATAGAGAGTCCATAGCCGGCCTGGTGGTGACAGCAATCTCAGAGGACGCCCAGAGGCGAGGCCAAGAGTGCTGAGGCAGAGAAAGCTCTCCAGCACTCATGATGCCACCACTGTGGGGAGCAGCTACTGATAATAAAGGCAAACGAGGGACTGTGGGAGGAAAAGCCACACCAGGGACCCCACAAGAGAGCTTGGGGAGGGGATGACAGCCCTGAATTCCAGACATAACTGGCCATGCCAGGGCAGGGCAGGCCAGGGGCCCTGGAAGGGTGTGGCCAACACCAAGCAGACATTTCAGAGCATTCACACTAATCTTAACCCCGGCTGGCCTTGGGTCCCCAAAGGTGTCACTCTGAGAGCTCTGCTTACAGAGATTCTTTCTGCTGTCACTCAATTTCCCTCCCATCACCTCAACTCCAGCCAGGGAGGAATAGATGCTGGTTGTCAGGACAGCCACATGCCTTCCTGTTCTATATCACCTAGTAATCTCAAAGCGAAGGTTTGTTGTTTAATTTATTGATTGTTCAGCCTTTTGTTTTGTTAGCTTGTTTCCTAGTTACCTCCAGCTGACCATACTACCAGAGTGAGGCAGTACTTCACATCCTGGGAGATATGCCCTCGGAACCCATGAATGTTATTTTGTATTATTTTATTTTCATGATATGTATTTTTTCTATGTAAAAGGAAAATGACTGTAATATTTGCCTTCAAGATGGTTCAAACACAAAATATTAAATGAGCTGTTTCTTAAAAGAGGTCCTTAAACAAATAGACATGATAAGAAT